CCAAATGATTGTTTTTTTGTTTTTTGTTTTGTTTTGTTTTGTTTTGTTTTGTTTTAAATTGCATTGGGATTAGGCAACAGAAGGGTCTAATGCGGCCGGGATGAGACAGGAGAGTTTTTAGGAGGGTAGCTGCATTCTAAGTAAGGGACTCTGCGGGGGGAAAAGAGGCGCAAGCGTTGCAAGAAGGGAGTGCAGGGGGTTGAGCAGGCACCTCTACAGGAAATGGATGCTGTCCAGGTGCTGGTGGGCGCCCCAGGGCTACGTGGCGAAGCAGCTCAGCCGGTCCAATCAGAGTGCGTCCAGGGCTCGGGTTTCGCGATCTTTAAGTGACTGAGGCAGATCCCCACGCGGCACCTGGCCATGCTCTCAGCTCTCCCGCCGCGGTGAGTATGTTTAAGGAATCCTTTCCATTACGGCGGCCCCATACCTAGGTCCCCGTCCGGGACAGAGGAAGCCGCAACGGGTCCCCCCGGGCACCCGGGCCTTTCTCCTGCCTCCCGCCACGTCCGAGGGTCCGGCCGCAGCGCCGCCTGAGCCCCTCCGCGGCCGGCAGTGGGAGGCGGGCTCTCCGAAAGCCGTCGCGGTGGTCCCAGAAGCCGGGTCATAAATAATTCACGAGCCAGGGTCTGGCGAGCTAAGGGAAGGGCGGCGGCAGCGGTGACTAGGGCGGGAGCAGGAGCGGGAGCCGGGTGCACGGTGAGTAGCTGGGTCCTCATCCCGGAGCGAGAGAGGCATCTGCTGACCAGGCGCGGGGCTGAGCGCACTCCTTCCACTGTACTGGGGGTGTACAGTGAGGAGTGGACGGGTTCGCTCTGCGCCCCCCTTACCCTAGCCATCTGCGCCGCCTCCCTGGCCCCTCAGCAGGTGGTGCGGGCCCGGACAGCGGCTGGGGGCCAGAGGAACTGCGGGGAGAGCGTGGTGGTGCCGGTGCCCGTCCAACCCAAACTTTTTAGTCTGAGTGGTGGCCCGCGACGCCCCGCTTGGGTCTTCTTTCCATCCACTGGGGATGGGGGCGGGGGTGGGGGTAGCCGGCGGCCGTGGTTCCGGAGCGGGAGTCGGAGGTGAGTGTGCGAACTGGACCGGGGCCCCAGAGACTTCGGACTCGCTCTCGGGGAGAACGGTGACCGAGGTGAGACTCGCCAGGGTCTTGGGAACGAGTCTGGTGACTCTGCTGCTATTTCTTTCCCTGCCAGGGATGGTGCCATGAGTGAAACAAGCTGCTCAGCAGGCACTTACTAAACACCGACTACGTGCCATGCCCAGTGTTAAGGTCTGGGGATTGAAAGAAGAGTAGGACAGAGTCCATCTTGGAGGCACTTTCTGTCCCATTCCCTTCCCAGATGCTGGAGCCACAGCTGCTTTTAGGATTCTTGTGTCTTTCTCCGTCTCCCAAGGGGTAGGTAAGAGTCTCCCTCTGCCCTGGCTTTCATCTCTGAGACCCCTAGTTGTAGAGGTGGTGACTTAGGGTGAAGATTTCCATCAGGATTACTTGGTAAGCTTATTAGAAAGACAGGTTCCAGTGTTGCACATGTGTCCAGCCTCAAACGGTGTGGTCCCTAGACTTGAGGCCATGCCCTTCTACTTTGGATTCGGGGTGAGGTGGAGAGGGGGATGTTTGAAATGAGATTAGTGAGTAAATAAGTAGAATATAAGGCAGAGTAAGATATATCTCCAGCGGCAAAGAGAACAACACACACTTGGAGAAGAAATAAGCATATAAGCATGTACTGGATTGCTGGGGCCCCAGTGGCTCGTACTAGAGCCTGAGAGGGAGGGCACTGAAGGGACAGTGTCTTGATGTCATAGTTAGATCTTGGACTTTGAAGGCAAACTAGTGGGTTTGACTCTTGGCCGCATGGTTAATTGAAGGGGTGGGTTGCCCCTCCACACCTGTGGGTGTTTCTCGTTAGGTGGAACGAGAGACTTGGAAAAGAAAAAGACACAGAGACAAAGTATAGAGAAAGAAATAAGGGGGCCCAGGGGACCAGCGTTCAGCGTACGGAGGATCCATCCTGGCCTCTGAGTTCCCTTAGTATTTATTGATCATTCTTGGGTGTTTCTCAGAGAGGGGGATGTGGCAGGGTCACAGGATAATAGTGGAGAGAAGGTCAGCAGATAAACACGTGAACAAAGGTTTCTGCATCATAGACAAGGTAAAGAATTAAGTGCTGTGCTTTAGATATGCATACCCATAAACATCTCAATGCCTTACAGAGCAGCATTGTTGCCCGCATGTCCCACCTCCAGCCCTAAGGCGGTTTTCCCCTATCTCAGTAGATGGAACATACAATCGGGTTTTATACCGAGACATTCCATTGCCCAGGGACGGGCAGGAGACAGATGCCTTCCTCTTGTCTCAACTGCAAGAGGCATGCCTTCCTCTTATACTAATGCTCCTCAGCACAGACCCTTTACGGGTGTCGGGCTGGGGGACAGTCAGGTCTTTCCCTTCCCACGAGGCCATATTTCAGACTATCACATGGGGAGAAACCTTGGACAATACCTGGCTTTCCTAGGCAGAGGTCCCTGCGGTCTTCCGGCCTTCCGCAATGTTTGTGTCCCTGGGTAGTTGAGATTAGGGAGTGGTGATGACTCTTAACGAGCATGCTGCCTTCAAGCATCTGTTTAACAAAGCACATCTTGCACAGCCCTTAATCCATTTAACCGTGAGTGGACACAGCACATGTTTCAGAGAGCACGGGGTTGGGGGTAAGGTTATAGATTAACAGCATCTCAAGCTGAAGAATTTCTCTTAGTACAGAACAAAATGGAGTCTCCTATGTCTACTTCTTTCTACACAGACACAGTAACAATCTGATCTCTCTTTCTTTTCCCCACATTAGGGAGGGCACTGAAGGGACAGTGTCTTGATGTCATAGTTAGATCTTGGACTTTGAAGGCAAACTAGTGGGTTTGACTCTTGGCCACATGGTTAATCACCTGTGACCTTGGGCAAGTCACCAGAATCCTCTCTGTGTCAGTTTCCTCATCTGCAAAATGGAATAATGCCTTAAACAAGGAGGACCTTGTTTCTATCTATGAAGCATGGAGAACAGTGCCTGGAAGATAGTAAGTGCTCAATAAATGTTAGTTTCCAAGATGATGACTCTGCTGCTGTTTCTCTCCCTGCCAGGGATGGTGCCTTGAGTGAATGACCCCCTTGGAGAACATTCTTCCGCATCCCTCGCCTCAAGCCAGCCTCAGACAGAAAACTGAAGATTCAGCAGATCCAGTGCTTCCTGCTCCTCTTCTGCCCAGGAACACGCTTGCCTTCCCCAAGGCTTCCAGAAGCTCTGAGGCAGGAGGCACCAAGTTCTACCTCATGTTTGGAGGATCTTGCTAGCTATGGCCCTCGTACTCGGCTCCCTGTTGCTGCTGGGGCTGTGCGGGAACTCCTTTTCAGGAGGGCAGCCTTCATCCACAGATGCTCCTAAGGCTTGGAATTATGAATTGCCTGCAACAAATTATGAGACCCAAGACTCCCATAAAGCTGGACCCATTGGCATTCTCTTTGAACTAGTGCATATCTTTCTCTATGTGGTACAGCCGCGTGATTTCCCAGAAGGTAAGTGCTGATGGCAGGGAAAGATAGGATTTATAATATTGCTATTTTGTGGCTTTTTTTCCAGATACTTTGAGAAAATTCTTACAGAAGGCATATGAATCCAAAATTGATTATGACAAGGTAATTTTTCATTGGTGTATTTATTATTAAAAAATATGTGCTGTTTCTTTTGTTTGAATTGCAGATTGTCTACTATGAAGCAGGGATTATTCTATGCTGTGTCCTGGGGCTGCTGTTTATTATTCTGATGCCTCTGGTGGGGTATTTCTTTTGTATGTGTCGTTGCTGTAACAAATGTGGTGGAGAAATGCACCAGCGACAGAAGGAAAATGGGCCCTTCCTGAGGAAATGCTTTGCAATCTCCCTGTTGGTGATTTGTATAATAATAAGGCAAGTACAATATTGGACAACAACTGATTGTGATGCTCTTTCTTCTCTCTGCCTTTTCCTGCAGCATTGGCATCTTCTATGGTTTTGTGGCAAATCACCAGGTAAGAACCCGGATCAAAAGGAGTCGGAAACTGGCAGATAGCAATTTCAAGGACTTGCGAACTCTCTTGAATGAAACTCCAGAGGTAAAAACCATCATCTCTATGTACCGCGATGCAGGGGAGGTTTCACAGAATGTTCTTTTTTCAGCAAATCAAATATATATTGGCCCAGTACAACACTACCAAGGACAAGGCGTTCACAGATCTGAACAGTGAGTAAAATTTAAAGTTGCTTCACATTTTTCCCTCACCATCTTTGTGCTTATTTGCATGTAGGTATCAATTCAGTGCTAGGAGGCGGAATTCTTGACCGACTGAGACCCAACATCATCCCTGTTCTTGATGAGATTAAGTCCATGGCAACAGGTAAGCAGTGGGCAAAAATGACCAAAGAAAGTTGTGTGTTCTGAAGCGGGCTGTGTTTCCATAGCGATCAAGGAGACCAAAGAGGCGTTGGAGAACATGAACAGCACCTTGAAGAGCTTGCACCAACAAAGTACACAGCTTAGCAGCAGTCTGACCAGCGTGAAAACTAGCCTGCGGTCATCTCTCAATGACCCTCTGTGCTTGGTGCATCCATCAAGTGAAACCTGCAACAGCATCAGATTGTCTCTAAGCCAGCTGAATAGCAACCCTGAACTGAGGCAGGTGAGCAGGCATGAGCTTGCCATGGTCAAGGGCTTGTCTTATATTTTGTTTTATAAATTTTCAGCTTCCACCCGTGGATGCAGAACTTGACAACGTTAATAACGTTCTTAGGACAGATTTGGATGGCCTGGTCCAACAGGTATGCTTTTGGAAAAAATACAATCACTGATTTGTACATCCTTTTATTTTGAAATATTTTTCAGGGCTATCAATCCCTTAATGATATACCTGACAGAGTACAACGCCAAACCACGACTGTCGTAGCAGGTGAGATTCACAGTTTGAGGTGATTTTGTGATCAAATGCATAACAAAGGTATCTTTGTTTTCAGGTATCAAAAGGGTCTTGAATTCCATTGGTTCAGATATCGACAATGTAACTCAGCGTCTTCCTATTCAGGATATACTCTCAGCATTCTCTGTTTATGTTAATAACACTGAAAGTTACATCCACAGAAATTTACCTACATTGGAAGAGTATGATTCATACTGGTGAGTGTCTCCTTGGAGCTGGTGAACTACGACATGTATACTAACACTGTGCTTGCCTCTCCAGGTGGCTGGGTGGCCTGGTCATCTGCTCTCTGCTGACCCTCATCGTGATTTTTTACTACCTGGGCTTACTGTGTGGCGTGTGCGGCTATGACAGGCATGCCACCCCGACCACCCGAGGCTGTGTCTCCAACACCGGAGGCGTCTTCCTCATGGTGTGAGTGTCTGCTCCTCTCTGTCATGTGGGAGTGTTGAATTACTAACTTTATATTTTTTTCCAGTGGAGTTGGATTAAGTTTCCTCTTTTGCTGGATATTGATGATCATTGTGGTTCTTACCTTTGTCTTTGGTGCAAATGTGGAAAAACTGATCTGTGAACCTTACACGAGCAAGGAATTATTCCGGGTAAATATGATTTTCTACCCATTATGAAAGGAATTTTTCGAAAATACTTCCTAATGTGTTCTAGGTTTTGGATACACCCTACTTACTAAATGAAGACTGGGAATACTATCTCTCTGGGAAGCTATTTAATAAATCAAAAATGAAGCTCACTTTTGAACAAGTTTACAGGTATCAATATTTGCATTATACATTTCGCTATTCTAGGTCCTAATTTCTCTGTTCATTCCCACAGTGACTGCAAAAAAAATAGAGGCACTTACGGCACTCTTCACCTGCAGAACAGCTTCAATATCAGTGAACATCTCAACATTAATGAGGTAATTAGAACTCGTCATGGAATCGACATAACAGGGACTGATTTGTAACTTCCTTTTTTCGCAGCATACTGGAAGCATAAGCAGTGAATTGGAAAGTCTGAAGGTAAATCTTAATATCTTTCTGTTGGGTGCAGCAGGAAGAAAAAACCTTCAGGATTTTGCTGCTTGTGGAATAGACAGAATGAATTATGACAGCTACTTGGCTCAGGTATGGCGCATGTGTTCATGCTTGATCCTTTACCATAAGACAATTTTTTTCACTTCTATTGTAGACTGGTAAATCCCCCGCAGGAGTGAATCTTTTATCATTTGCATATGATCTAGAAGCAAAAGCAAACAGTTTGGTGAGTTCAAATCGTCCGGTTAAATACTGTAGGTATTGATCTTTGTTTTTTATTCTTTTTGTAGCCCCCAGGAAATTTGAGGAACTCCCTGAAAAGAGATGCACAAACTATTAAAACAATTCACCAGCAACGAGTCCTTCCTATAGAACAATCACTGGTAACAGTCAACGACGTATTGTATTTCACTGTTAATTTTGGAAATATTATCTGTTTCTTGCCAGAGCACTCTATACCAAAGCGTCAAGATACTTCAACGCACAGGGAATGGATTGTTGGTAAGGGTTTACTTTGTTTTCTGTCATGGGGTGATACCCTGATAACTGTGGCTGTGTCTTTCAGGAGAGAGTAACTAGGATTCTAGCTTCTCTGGATTTTGCTCAGAACTTCATCACAAACAATACTTCCTCTGTTATTATTGAGGTGAGCCTTCTTTTTTAAAGTAAGCGTGTCCAAATGCTTCTACTCATCTTTTGTTTCTTTCCAGGAAACTAAGAAGTATGGGAGAACAATAATAGGATATTTTGAACATTATCTGCAGTGGATCGAGTTCTCTGTAAGTAGTTTATCTTTTATGAATGTTAAGGGCTCAAAGTTTCCCTGTGTTTCCACCCCCCTAGATCAGTGAGAAAGTGGCATCGTGCAAACCTGTGGCCACCGCTCTAGATACTGCTGTTGATGTCTTTCTGTGTAGCTACATTATCGACCCCTTGGTAAGATTTCATCTTTCAAAAGAAGACACAATAACATTTAATTCTTCTGATTTTTTTTTCCTAGAATTTGTTTTGGTTTGGCATAGGAAAAGCTACTGTATTTTTACTTCCGGCTCTAATTTTTGCGGTAAAACTGGCTAAGTACTATCGTCGAATGGATTCGGAGGACGTGTACGATGAGTAAGTATGTGGGCTTCCACAGACGTGGGGGTTTAATTTTATCTCCCTTTTTTGTATTTTATAGTGTTGAAACTATACCCATGAAAAAGTAAGCCTTTTTAAAAAAACTATATTCCTAGATGGTGTTTTTGGTGTATTTATTTCTGTTACAGTATGGAAAATGGTAATAATGGTTATCATAAAGATCATGTATATGGTATTCACAATCCTGTTATGACAAGGTAAAGCAAAGTCTGGAAGTGCATGCCCGCCCGTATTATATTTCTTTATTTTTTTGTTTTTTAGCCCATCACAACATTGATAGCTGATGTTGAAACTGCTTGAGGTAAGTTTGATGCTTTCATTGAAGAGAATCTAATTTCTAAAATTGTGTTTAACTTTCATTTCAGCATCAGGATACTCAAAGTGGAAAGGATCACAGATTTTTGGTAGTTTCTGGGTCTACAAGGACTTTCCAAATCCAGGAGCAACGCCAGTGGCAACGTAGTGACTCAGGCGGGCACCAAGGCAACGGCACCATTGGTCTCTGGGTAGTGCTTTAAGAATGAACACAATCACGTTATAGTCCATGGTCCATCACTATTCAAGGATGACTCCCTCCCTTCCTGTCTATTTTTGTTTTTTACTTTTTTACACTGAGTTTCTATTTAGACACTACAACATATGGGGTGTTTGTTCCCATTGGATGCATTTCTATCAAAACTCTATCAAATGTGATGGCTAGATTCTAACATATTGCCATGTGTGGAGTGTGCTGAACACACACCAGTTTACAGGAAAGATGCATTTTGTGTACAGTAAACGGTGTATATACCTTTTGTTACCACAGAGTTTTTTAAACAAATGAGTATTATAGGACTTTCTTCTAAATGAGCTAAATAAGTCACCATTGACTTCTTGGTGCTGTTGAAAATAATCCATTTTCACTAAAAGTGTGTGAAACCTACAGCATATTCTTCACGCAGAGATTTTCATCTATTATACTTTATCAAAGATTGGCCATGTTCCACTTGGAAATGGCATGCAAAAGCAATCATAGAGAAACCTGCGTAACTCCATCTGACAAATTCAAAAGAGAGAGAGAGATCTTGAGAGAGAAATGCTGTTCGTTCAAAAGTGGAGTTGTTTTAACAGATGCCAATTACGGTGTACAGTTTAACAGAGTTTTCTGTTGCATTACGATAAACATTAATTGGAGTGCAGCTAACATGAGTATCATCAGACTAGTATCAAGTGTTCTAAAATGAAATATGAGAAGATCCTGTCACAATTCTTAGATCTGGTGTCCAGCATGGATGAAACCTTTGAGTTTGGTCCCTAAATTTGCATGAAAGCACAAGGTAAATATTCATTTGCTTCAGGAGTTTCATGTTGGATCTGTCATTATCAAAAGTGATCAGCAATGAAGAACTGGTCGGACAAAATTTAACGTTGATGTAATGAAATTCCAGATGTAGGCATTCCCCCCAGGTCTTTTCATGTGCAGATTGCAGTTCTGATTCATTTGAATAAAAAGGAACTTGGAAAACATGGTCTGTATGTTACTTCCTTGAGTAGATCCA